AGAGACGAGGTCTTACCATGTTGTCCAGGCTGGTCTTGAACTCCTGGCCTCAAGCAATCCTTCCTTCTCAGCCTCCTAGCACACTGGAATTACAGGCATGAGCCACTGTGCCTGTCTTGTCCCTGTTTTAAAGTTAGGACACTGAGATCCAGGGAGGTTCAGTGACTATGAACTCCACAGCCCATAGCATATTTTTCTCTTACTGTGTAAGTAGGTACTTAGGAAATGGTAGCTGCTGCAATTTGTCATTTTAAAAATTATTTTCTTTTGATAACAATCTCAACAGCTTTGACTTCTGAAATTTTCCTAGTACTTTTCACGTCCAGAAACTTCTGGTGACGCTCCTGAGGGGATGAACCCATTTGTCAGATAGAATTACAGCCCAGAGAAGCAGCTACACTCCAGGTCAGGGCAGAGCTTGAGCCCTCTTCTGAGATGTTGTCACTCTGGCCTCTGAGGCCATCTCCCCACCAGGCTGGGGGAGGCTGGAGGCCAGAGCCCCGGTTGGAGGCTCCCCTGGCCCCTGGGTTTGGCTGCAGCTCTGATGTTGCAGACACACCAGCCAGGCAGGGTCTCTGGGAGCAGCAGAACGGGCACAAGGGCATTCAGCCCAGCTCTGACTCCCGGGTGGTTGGGGGACCTTAACAAGGAAAGAACACGTGTTCACAGCTGTAATTTAGACCTTAGACCAGGCATATGGTCTGTCCCCAGCTAACTCCAGCAGCAGGTCATCTGTAAAATTGCAACGTTAAAATAGCGCAGTCATTACCCACTACAGGGCCAAAAATAACTAGGACCGGAACAGGGCTGTGCACTCAGGCCTGTATTTGCCCAGGGGCCTCTGGGAGCACCTCCTGAAGCCGTGGGCTCCTCCCGGCAATAAGGCCTCCGGCTGTGGCTGGCGAGTAGGGCGGGTGGCGGGTGTGGCCCTGAGCCCTACCAATGGGCCTTCACTGAGAGCTCCCAGGTGCTGGTTTCTGTGGGGAGGGTGTGGGCATGAGGGGCCTTACGCTCTAGTGAAGACATGAGTCATGTGCACAGACCACAGGAGGGAAGCAGCTTCCTAGAGAGAAAGGAGCATCTCAGTGGGGCCTGGGAACATGGGGTACAAGGGAGAAACAGGACCAGACTGGACGGCCACATTGGGCAGGCGCACGCTTCCATGCCAGGTCCTGGGGAAGCAGACATGAATGGCAGGTACTTTAAAGGGAAGAGACGTGTAGGCAGTGAGGGTCTGAGGGCCTACCCTGTGCTACCCCAGAGCTGCCTGAGAACTGGACAGACACGCGGGAGACGCTGCTGGAGGGGATGCTGTTCAGCCTCAAGTACCTGGGCATGACGCTAGTGGAGCAGCCCAAGGGTGAGGAGCTGTCGGCCGCCGCCATCAAGAGGATCGTGGCTACAGTGAGCACCCCAGTCAGGAAGGGTGGGGGAACGCAGACTCCTCTGACTCCTGTCTGCTCCCAAGGCTAAGGCCAGTGGGAAGAAGCTGCAGAAGGTGACTCTGAAGGTGTCGCCACGGGGAATTATCCTGACAGACAACCTCACCAACCAGCTCATTGAGAACGTGTCCATATACAGGTACGCTCAGCATGGGGTTGGCCCATCCACTCAGGTCTGGTGATGCTTCCTCCTTGCCTTTCAGGATCTCCTATTGCACAGCAGACAAGATGCACGACAAGGTGTTTGCATACATCGCCCAGAGCCAGCACAACCAGAGCCTCGAGTGCCACGCCTTCCTCTGCACCAAGCGGAAGATGGTCAGCGGGGAGGGCTGGGGCGGGGACAGGGTCACCCCTCCCCATCCCCACTTCCTGTTTTCAGGCACAGGCTGTTACCCTCACCGTAGCCCAGGCCTTCAAAGTCGCCTTTGAGTTTTGGCAGGTGTCCAAGGAAGGTGAGACTTTGCATCTACATTGTGGGTGTGGTAGGCTCCAACATGTTGTGCCTTGGTCCTGCAGAGAAAGAGAAGAGGGACAAAGCCAGCCAAGAGGGAGGGGACGTCCTGGGGGCCCGCCAAGACTGCACCCCCTCCTTGAAGAGCTGTGAGTCCTGACGGGGAAGGGGGATTGGCCATTCCCACTGACAACCTGACCGGATCCCTCACAGTGGTCGCCACTGGGAACCTGCTGGACTTAGAGGAGACAGCTAAGGCCCCGCTGTCCACGGTCAGCGCCAACACCACCAACATGGACGAGGTGCCGCGGCCACAAGCCTTGAGTGGCAGCAGTGTTGTCTGGGTGAGTGGTTGTGTGGCCAGCAGATCGGTGATTAGTTCTTATCTCCTGCTTTGTTTTCCCCAAGGAGCTGGATGATGGCCTGGATGAAGCGTTTTCGAGGTAATGCTAGCTTCCTGTGCTGGGTAGGGGGCACAGTCCCATCCCTCCACTCAAATGCTTCCAGGGGCAGGGAGCTCACTGGGGAGGAAACCCCTTCCAGCGTTGTCCAGAGCTGTTAGAAAGTTCTTACTGTTGAGTCAAAAACTATTCCTGGTGGCTGCTCTGCCGCAGTCTGAGGTGAGCGAAACACACTGCAGCTCAAGTTGATTTCCTCCGACTTGAGGAGGCGTGGCCTTCAAAAATGGGCTTTTTTTTTTTTTTACAGGCTTTGCTCCCTCCACAGGTCTGTGTTTATGAACAGGGGAAGGGAGAAAGTGTTTAATGAAGCTCGTGAAGCGTTCCATAGCAGGGAAGGTCAGGCACAGTGAGGAGGTGTTTTGGTATAGCCTTTGGTGGCATTTCCCCGTTTTCCCAGGGGCCATCCTTGTGGCCCCCTGCAGCTTGGGGACATGCCACTGAGAAGGCTGTGGCTGAGGAGAGGCCTGGGCAGGTCAGGGTTCCGAGCCCTGGGTCCCCGTCTGTCAGGCCTCCCTTTCTCACTTGAGACCCTCAGCAGCCTCCTACAGCCCTCCCACATCAGGGGCTTTGTTTGGGGTTGGAGTCAGCGATTTTTGGTCCAGCGGGTGGGGACAGAGTCAGGGTCTTTGCCCTCCTGCCTCCTCCTTCCTCTTCCTTGCCTCCTTCTTGCCAGGGACTAGTGGAAACCCCTTGGTCCAGCCTGGGGCGAGGGCGACAGTGACACCTTCCCTGCCTCACTGGCTGACGACACCTGCCCTCTGAAGAAAATCTTTTGTTTGCTTTCTCCACATTATTTTGAGCATCATGTGCCCTTTATTAACAATTTTGAAAATCAGCAAAGCATTAAACAGAAAGTAACACCATCCTGTAATCCCACAGCCCAGAGTTTTGGGCTTAATTCATGCTAATCCTATACATATACATTATTTTGCATTGATCAGCTCATCGTATTTGCATTTTGGGATCCTGATTTTTCACTTAACAGCGATGTGTCAGAAGCATTGCTCCAGGCTGTTAAAAGCTCCTCGTAAACACCTCTTCCATTGACTGCCTAACATTCTCTTAAGGGAAGCTGCTATAATTTACTTGACTCTCCCCTATTCTTTTGGACATGTAGGTTGTCTCCCTTTGTAAATTTATTTTTCGAACAGCACGGTGTTGACACAGTTATAGCCAAAGAATCTTCCGTGTTCCCTCCCACAGCTTGTTCCCCACCCCACCCCCACCCCCGCTGCTCCCTTTACCAGCCCCTTCTCCTCTTTCCTGGGCATGTCCTGACTGAGCTGGGGCACAGAGTGGGTGCTCTGGCCTCTCCCGGGGGTGGGTGCACCGCTGGCTGCCCCTGACTTTTCTGAGCTGTTTGACTCTCAAGGGGAGGTGCTTTGATCTGAGGTTACTCCACCTCCCCTGCACCGGGGGCTTCCTTCTTGGGCCATGTGCCCTGCTGTTCCCCACTGGTGCCCCCTCGCGTCTGACCCTGGGGCGCGCCAGCCCTCACCCAGGCTCTCGGCTCACACAGCTCTGCCTTCCAGGCTTGCCCAGTCTCGGACAAACCCTCAGGTCCTGGACACTGGCCTGACAGCCCAGGACATGCATTACGCCCAGTGCCTCTCGCCTGTCGACTGGGACAAGCCTGACAGCAGCGGCACAGAGCAGGATGACCTCTTCAGCTTCTGAGGGCCCGGGGCCAGCCGGACACAAGCGGCCCTGACACGTGATGGACCAAAGCCACCTGCTGCGGGGGAGCCAGTTCTGGGGCCCGCCTGCCACCTCTCCCAGCCCTCAGCATTGTCAGCCTGAAGATCAGAGCTGCAGCCAGTCAGGCAGGGGAGAGATTTTTCTTTTAAGCCCTGCTCTTTCTCTGAGAACCAAAAGATGCCTTGAATATTTATTCAGTGACTTCTGGCTTATGCTCAGAAGCCAGTCTGCGTCAGGCACGTCTCCTGCTGCGTGACATGTGCAGTGCTGTAATCGGCTCCCGCTTGCTCTCCTGGAGCAAGCTCTGCCCTGGCTGTGGGTATCAGGACTGTGACCAAAGCATTTCTAGTCCCTTCTCTCTTTCTAAGGACCCAAATTTCCCTGGGGGCATCCTGCTTCCTGAAAGCTGTTGGATTTCAGTGATTTTTCCCCCCACCCCCCAGCACAGGAGAGCACCCACAGCCGCAGAAGGGGAATGTGTCCTCCTGCTCTGCTTCCTCAGGGCCCAGCAGGCGGGGGTTTGAGCCCTGGACCCCAGGCTCTTAGAGACTAAGGGGCAGCTCCTGACCAAAGACGATACAGCTTGGCACTTTAAAGCATTAACAGCAGGTGTGACCCTGAGGGCTCCTCCATGGTGCTGCATTGAGTCCAGCTTTCCTTCTGCCCTTCCTCCAGGAGAAGGGGCCCAAGGTCCCCGTGGATGGTCTCCACCTGTGCTTGGAACCAGTGTAACTGGCTGCTCCCTGCTCCCAGGGACTGACACGGGGATCATCTCTGTGACCGCCCTCCGTCGGGCCCCTGCCTGCCTTCTCCCCTCCACGCAAGGCTGTGCTCTTCCTCTGGTTTCTGTGTGTCCGTTTGAGTGTCTGCGCCCCGCCTCCCCATACTTCCTGGGATGATGTGTGAAACCTGACACCTAGATTTATTTGGAAATATTCTATGACCACTTTACAGATGAGGAAACAGGCCTCAAGCGTGGAGGGGTAGAGTGAAGAGTAGAACCCAGGTCTGATGCCAAAGCTGCTTTCTTCTCTGCCTCCTCCTCACGCAACTCACACCTCCTTTTCTTCTAGCTTTGTTGTCCTCCCAGGAACCAAAAAACCCCAGCTATTTTCTGACCAAAATGTGTTTCATAACAAACCATCTGGTGCCTTTCCACACAGAACTGGCAGGAGCCTCGTGTCCTGCTAGCTGTCTCTCTTGTTGATTTCCGTGAAAATGCAAGTGTTTGAAGTCTGCTCATTCCGAGGGTGAAACAAAATCCAACCCTGTCAGAATCATGCTGTTCTCTTTGCTGACACTGTGACCCTGGGTCGGGACAGACCAGCAGCAATCTGTCTTTAGAATCGCTTTCCTTCCTCCCCTTTTGCCCCCGTGGGGCTCCCGGCATCCTGAAAGCCAGCAAAGCCTCCAGCATCTTTTCCATCCTGAGGTGCCTCCCAGTGGCCTGGCTTGTCGGAGCAAGTTTCATCAGCCCTAGGGAAAACACGGCCCTCCTGGGAACCTCCTTACCTGGAGTAACCGGACACCTTAGACGGAGGTGCCTGAGGGTGGGGTGGGATTTGCAGGGTCATTATCAGAACATGAGGATAACTTCCTTGCCCCTGCTCTGTAGCCACCTCCTTGGCACCGGCCTCTATTTGTCATAAGGCGGCGTGGGCGAGGCCTGACACAGGCCAGCCTTGGCACGAGGGGGGCCAGGGGTTCTGAGAAGCGCTGCCCTGTGAGAGCCACGCTGGCCTTCGTCTCCATCTCTGGTTGACGGGCTGTCCGTGTGCCTCCTGTGTGTCTGCAGACAAGTCTTGCTGTGCTTTATTTGTGAAACTTTAATGAGGAAAAAACAAATAATAAATGTTCTCGTTTTGAAACTCAAGCAACGCTCATCAGGTGGAGTAGACTGGCGGC